TCACATCCTAGAAAGTTAGTCCTAGGGATATCCTTTAAAGCCTAAAGGAGTAAATTAAGAGCAAAAAAAGGAAGTAGACCTTGCAACAGGTGGTGAGTGTCTGAGATATAGCACTAGGAGAGAAATAATATAGATTGAAAACAGAAATCCTTAAACATTTCTCATATAAACCCATGAAAGATAGATCCATAAATATTGTGGGGACTATGGGGACTAGGAAGCTTGGAAGTATCCCTAATCTAGATAGTGATGGTAGGCTAAATATCTACGGCTTCCGTAAACGTTCCTCTAAACCTCCCTGTAAAAAACACACTAAGCTGATTGTGTAATGAGCTGATCCAGTACAATTGCCTCCAATTTCATTCTGGACCCTGAACAGGAGGGGACATCGTGACAAAGCAAATTGTCTGGTATCATGAATTTGGAACACCGTAAGTGATCTTTACTGAGGGTTACATTCTGTCATTGTCAGCCTTTTAAGGAGGCCTTGCCACCAGCGCAGGGGAGGTGAAGTCTAAGGGAAGGTAATATTGTCAATGCCTGCTAATTAGTTCTACCCTGGAGATTTTAACTTTCTGCGAAGTTTTTAAAAACAACTTCCAAAACTCTGCTGATCCTGAAATGTTCGAGAATTCAGAGTTCCTAGACAATGGCTACTGTCCCCCTTCCCACTGATTAGGGGAGTTGGCATTTCAGGAACCAGAGTTTCTAAGGGCGCCAAATAGAAGGGCTCAAAGGGAATCAGCAGGCGATGGTTACTGTGGGCGGGTAAATCAGGTGATTTAGAGGAGGGGTTTGGCGAGGTTGGGGTCGGGCTTTAAACGTGGGAGGGCTAATTAACAGGAGATTAACTGGAGAGGGGCGGTGCCTGCGTCCGGCCCGCGCGGCCACAGTCCCTGCATTGCGCGCGACCCGGCGGCGGGACAGGCTTGCTGCTTCCTCCTCCTCGGCCTCACCGTGCGTACTGGGAGGGGAGAAGGGGACCGCATGCAAAGGGTGGCAGGCAGGGAGGGCCAGGGTGGGTGGCAGATGGAAGACTTGGGGGGGTCTCTGCCAGCTGGAAGTGCTTGGCTCCACTTAGCAGCTAAACTTAGCTTTTCAATCGATCGCTTTTGAAAGGGAATTGTATTTCTGTCCCCGTGCGGGTAAGTTTTCCCATTTCTCAAACTCCAGGAATGCTTTTTCCCATTTTATTTAAATCTTTTTAAGATTCCAGACCAAAATTGAAAAAATGGTTGACCTCACCCAGGTAATGGATGATGAAGTATTCATGGCTTTTGCATCCTATGCAACAATTATTCTTTCAAAAATGATGCTTATGAGTACTGCAACTGCATTCTATAGATTGACAAGAAAGGTAAGAAATTTGGAGGTAATATTTTCTTACTTGAAATAAGTTTTTTTTCTTGGTATTTGGATAGGTTTTTGCCAATCCAGAAGACTGTGTAGCATTTGGCAAAGGAGAAAATGCCAAGAAGTATCTTCGAACAGATGACAGAGTAGAACGTGTACGCAGGTAAACCAGTGTCTCTTGAAATTACTTACTTTTATTTTGAAGACTGAAAAAATGATTCTTTCAGGGCACAGGAGATCTTAGGCCCAGAAAGGCAGATTCAGAAGAACCTACATGTAAATGAGACTGGAGTGGAAATGAGAATGGCAGGAAATGCATGGAAACAGACTTGTAACTGTCTCATGGCCTGGTCGTCCAAATCCCAGAGGTTAGTCCATTCTCCTGCTTTGGTCAAGCTGCTTTTGAGACGGAGTTTTGTTCTTGTTGTCCAGGATGGAGTGCAATGGCATGATCTCAGCTCACCGCAACCTCTGCCTCCCGGATTCAAGTGATTCTCCTGCCTCAGCCTCTTGAGTAGCTGGGATTACAGGTATGTGCCACTACACCTGGTTAATTTTGTATTAAAATCTCCTGAAAAATTATGTCTTTTTTAGGTTGCTGCAGAAGTCAAGAGCTAACCAAGAAGACAAGGAATGTAACATATTTAATCAAATAAGCACATCATCTCTATTATAAAGACAGTGGTTTGTTTAATAACTATCACTGACAAGATTATTTCAGATTATTTAAACACCAAGCAAACTATCAGGTCAAGATCAAGCAACTTTTCTTTAAGATCAAGCTCAAATTGATCTGCCTTGGAAGACGAGGATCACCAAGTGATTAGGAATATAGGTTCCTCAACTCAATCTGGACAAGAAAAGCATCTGCCAGGAAGAACAGAGGGGGACTGTTAGAAATTGTAACAGAAAAAAGCCCCCAAGATGCAGACCACAGTAGGAATTAAGCCTCGTAAAGCTCTCTGGCTACTGTCTCCGTCTAGCTTTCTGGGAAGTATGTGTTGGATTTTTTTGTGCATGAAGTATAAATGCCACCGTTTTTGAAAGCCCACCCATTCATCCTGTACCTCCTTATAAGATTCAAAGCACATTTGCATAGCTTCTTAGCCAAGTATGCATGAAGATATCCCAGCCCATTTTATAAATATACATGCAAGCTCGAGAACTTTGATTTGTACCCAAAGTTTAAACTTAAACATTTTTAAAAGACACTTTGTACATACAAATCCCACTGTTATAAATAGAAATTAATATTTAACTTTTGGCTTTGAGGATTATGCTTAGCTCTTCTTGAAGCAAAACTAACATTAGTGAGCTAGGATTAAGGTTAGTGGGTTAGGTTAGTGGTGAGAAATATAAGCATAAACAAACTCTCATGTAACATTTGTCTCATCAAGAATGTAATTCACGAAATTGTTTTAAATAACAATATGTCCTTAATGTATCTTCTCTAAGTGCTGGATTTAGAAACATTTATCATAACTAGAGCAAATATATTATTTTACATGTTTTGTAACTATAAGATAATTAAATAGGGCTTGGCTTGACTTTAAAAAGTGAAAAAAATACAAGAATATCACCCCTCAGACCTAGAATAGCGGACTTCAAGAGTAGAAAATTAATGGCCTTTGAAAAATCCACATCTTTGCAATTTGTATTACCTAAGAATTAAAAAAAAAAATCGGTATCATTGTGATCAGGACAGTTTGATGACATCTTTGGTCAAGATCTTACTCTCATAAATGCTGTGTTGGCAGTCCTAGCTCATCAATATAGGCATTTCCTTGAATTTCACATTGAAATACTATGATGTATAGATATTCCATTTGCCATATTAATAGACGAATGTAGATGCATCACTTTAAAATCAAACATGCGACTATATCATCCCCCTTAGATTGGCAACAGATCATCACGTGACCAAATCCAGAAGCCTATTTTCAAATTCATATTTCACAACTATTACTTAATCACACAGGGTCATCAATGGGGCCAAATAAAAAGACATCCAAAAAAACTTCCAGTAAATAAATGAAAAATAATCTCATTCAATTCAGCAGATGAATTCTATAATCCCAAATGAAATTGATTTCACAACTGCCTCACTGAATAAGCTTTACAATGGTTTTCAAATTGAAGTATTATCACTTTTCTAGGGGACATTTAGAAATGTATACGGGGCATTGTTTGTTGCAACAGTGATAGGTGGTACCATAGACCTACACAGTGACTACCCCTTATTCTTGCCCCTCCTGCTCTCCCACACCCCAGCTGCACTAGTATCTGTGATGTCCTTCAAACATATGAGAAAAACTCCCACCTCAGGGCCTTTGTACTGGATGTTCCTGAGCCCAGAATGTCCTTCCCATACGTGATCATGGCTAGCTCCTTCACTTTCATCAGGTCATTACTCAAGTCACCGTCTCAGTGAGGCTGTCTGCACCCCCTCCACACAAACCAAAATTCTACAAACCTCTTGTACTGCTTCATTTTCTCCTCATTGTGTTTATCATCTCCTCATGCCCTATACTTATTTTGTTGATTACCTATTTCCCCTAAGTAGAATATAAACTCTACAAGGGGAGCAGGTATTTTTGTGTTTTATTTAGTGCTTATGTCAAGGCCTTTTACAGTACCTAGAATATACAGAATGATCACATTTATTGAATGAAAAAATGGGAATGGGGATGATTGTTTTGCAAGAGGTATCAATTGTACAAGGAAAGATAAGCATTTTGCAAGGGGTGTCAATTATTGATAACTTACTGATATCTGTGATAAGAGATGGAACAATACAAATAGCATGAAAGTTACAAGCTAAGTCTGTCTTGCTCTGCACCCAAAATATAACCCGTGAAGCTCAAAGCTCAGCTTTCATAAGAGGACCACTGGCTTATGAAATAATTTTTATGAAGTCCAGATACTTTATAACCTCCCTGCTTCAGAATATTTTCTAATCTCTCCTGATCATACCTCTTGTCATTCTCTATATTGGTTCCATGGGACTTAATTGGAGTGAAACTCTTTATATATTCTACTTAGTTATTTGACAATAATAGTGACTATGTTTATCAGGTGTAGAAAATTTGAAAAATAACTTGCTCTTAAGTTCTTTCCAATTTTCCCAGACTGGATAGCTTATTCTTCACAAAAGAAAGTATGTATAACTTTGTACTTTATATATTATACAAAATTAATTAGAAATGTAGTATTTCACATTCATTATTTATAAGAACGAAGTATTGGCACTCAAATATTTGTCAAGTGACTAAATGGTTTCATTGTAGAACTTTTAAAGAGATAGCAAAGCAAGTAATCATAAACACAAACCCCAATCCTGCCTCTCAGCAAGGGTTGCACCGTGAAAGAAGAGATTCTTCTAGCTCAGGAACTTTCTAATATTTTTCCTAATAAATGGTCACAGAAAATACTGGCTTATAAATTTGAAGGCAATTACTTATAATTTCTTTGTATCTCCCAAAGTGCAAATGTTCCTCAGTGGATATTCACATGCAATATTTATAGACTCTAAAATTACATTCACAGTATAAGTGAGCATCTCACCTGTAAAATGCAAATAACCTGCTCATGGAAACTAATACTTGCATGAAGTTACAACTGCTTTTTCCATCCACTTCCCTTACTCCTACCCACCCAGGTAAAGGAACAGGTACTGATCCACTCATGTTACCAACTTTATACATAGATATTGGTAAGAATATATTTTTATTGAGCAGCTAATAAACAAAAAATAAGTGGTATGCTTAATGTTGTAAGGTATTTTAAAATGTAACAGTCTTGATTCTTCTATTTTTTGGTGAAATGTGAGCAGTATGTCAAAAAACACTATCCTAGAGATGGAAAATTAAAAAACATTAAAAATAATTACTAAAGAGATTTCAAAATCTTTTAAAAACAAAAAGAATAAAATAATTTCAAAAACAGGTAAATAAACATCTCTGTTAGAACTGCTAAAATAAAAACATAACATTGTTCTAAAAGTTTTAGAAACTAGGAGTAAAGTAATGACATCTAAAATTAGCTTTTCCCTCTTGTTGCTTGTTGGGATCCCACAGCATAAATGAGACAGGAATTTATTTTTTCTCTGTGGTATCTGGATTACTGTTAAACATTAGGATTAGCACATTTTATGAAGTTCCATGCCTGCTTACTAGTCCTTGTCATATCTGATATTTATGTTTACTAAAATTGATTTTCTCTTTTTATTAATAGCTTGGGTTTAATGTGGACGATGCTTCACTGCATTAGTGATAACAATTTTACTTAAATATTGCTTTGGTGTGCTCTTCTGCAAATACTCTTTCAATTCCTAAGAGTCTTTTATTTTCCCAGTAGCCCAGTTGGAGAGTTTTAATATTAAATTGAATCATAACAACACATGCTGATTAGAGTCTAACTTAATACATGCA